CCGTCCTCACATGATGGACATGAAGGGAACACGAATGAAGCAGATGATGATACGGTTAAGTAAATACCACCTGGGACCAGAGAGAGCCCTTCTCAAGGAGTCGCCAGCCCAGAGTCGGCCCTCTTCTGAGCTGGCCGGCTGGAGTCAATCTGCTTTGGACAACACAGCTTCAGATGGAGATAATACTGAGGCCAATGATCCTTGAAGACAAAATAATCTCTGGGCTTCTTTCTGCTCTGATTATAATGTTGCAATTATACTGAGCAGATGCTGATAGGAATTTGGTCAAATCCATCCCGTCTTCCATCTAACTTATTTTAGTGCCTGGTGGATTTCTGTCCAGCTCCACGGGCTGTGGCAATGCCGGGGCTGGCTGGAAGTGTGGAAGGGGCTGGCTGGAAGTGTGGAAGAGGCTGCCCGGGCTCCGGCATCAAGAGGTTTTCTCCGGTGGGGAGGAGTGCGCGATCTGATCCTTGGAGCGCTTGCAACTGTAGCCCTCCCCCAGGGCTCTGCGCTGATCTCCAGGGTCATCATCATAGTAACAGTAAGAACTTCATTTTATAGCATTTTTCAATCTGTAAGACAACGTCGTGTCCTTTATACCGTTGAAATTTCAATTTCACGACTACTCAGATGTTACGCGACTTGCTCAGTATCCAACACTTGGTTCCTTCACTGGCTCCCGGAGACCTGGGTGCTGAAGCCACTGCAAGGAGGTGTGTGCTCGAACACACAGCGAACACCGACTGCGTGGTTAGCAGGATTCGCTGGGGAAGAGGCCTCAGGAGAGTGCTGGAATTTCCAACCTTCGAGGTGCTAGTAACGTGTGTCGAGGAAGGGGTTGGAGAAGGGGAGAAAATGAAAAGAAGGGGAGAAAATGAAAAGATGGGGAGGAGGAGAAATGGTTTGGGTTTGGTTTTGGCTTGAGCCTCACCCAAGCGTCCCACGCCGCAGCTCCGCGGCCTCCTGGGGGCGCCCGCTCGCGTTGCCACGGCGCTCGCGCGGAGCCGCAGCCCGCCCAGCCAGCAGCGCGCGCTCCTGCAGCCCCGGCGGAGTCCCGGCGGGGAGCGCCCGCGTAGGCAGGCACCCGGGGCAGCCCTCCGTCCTCGCCGCGCGGCCTGAGAACCCCTGGGCCCTGGGCGAGGGGGCTGGGCTGTGCAGCCCCCGAGGCTAACTGGGCGGGATCGCAGCTGCAGGGGTTGTGCGAGCAGCCACGGCGGCACCTGTGCCCTGCGGGCACCCACCCTGCCCCTGCCGAGGCAGGCGCCCACCGCCGGCGGTGATGCGGCTGTGAAGCCCTAGTCGGTGAGTACCCTCCAGTCCCCCTGTGGGCGAGCATGCTAACCACGTTTTTCTTTCTTTTTGTCAGATTAACGTGACAGTGTCAGGTGGACCCACAGCCATCCCACCTCCCCCTCTGGGGAGTGCTGAGAGTGAGGCAGCATGGAGGAGAGGAAGCATGAGACCATGAACCCAGCTCATGTCCTCTTTGACCGGTTTGTCCAGGCCACCACCTGCAAGGGAACCCTCAAGGCTTTCCAGGAGCTCTGTGACCACCTGGAACTAAAGCCAAAGGACTACCGCTCCTTCTATCACAAGCTCAAGTCCAAGCTTAACTACTGGAAAGCCAAAGCCCTCTGGGCAAAATTGGACAAACGGGGCAGTCACAAAGACTACAAAAAGGGAAAAGCGTGCACTAACACCAAGGTAAGCTTTGCTCCTGTTGGGCCCTGGGGTCACCGCCTGCCCTGAAAGCAGCTGTGTTTTTCAGTGTCTCATCATTGGGGCTGGCCCCTGTGGTCTCCGTACAGCCATCGACTTATCCTTACTGGGGGCCAAGGTGGTTGTTATTGAGAAACGAGATGCCTTCTCCCGCAACAACGTCTTGCATCTCTGGCCATTCACCATACATGATCTACGAGGTCTGGGTGCCAAGAAGTTCTATGGCAAGTTCTGTGCTGGAGCCATCGACCATATCAGTAAGTAAAACTAGCTTTCCTGTAAGATTCCATTCCCATCAACGTCATCTCTGTATTCTCCCAGGTATCCGTCAGCTCCAACTAATACTTTTGAAAGTAGCCTTGATCCTAGGCATTGAAATCCACGTCAATGTGGAATTCCAAGGACTTATACAGCCTCCTGAGGACCAAGAGAATGAACGTAAGTTATACTGGAGGAGTGAAGAAGGCGTGGTGACCCCCATTTATTTGGTTTTGGTTCACAGGGATAGGCTGGCGGGCACTGGTGCACCCCAAGACTCATCCTGTGTCAGAGTATGAATTTGAAGTGATCATCGGTGGGGATGGTCGGAGGAACACCTTGGAAGGTATTGGTCTGTGCTCCTCTGCCTGGCTCATAATTATCACCTCTGAAAATTTATTTCCCTCCAGGGTTTCGTCGGAAAGAATTCCGTGGCAAACTGGCCATCGCCATCACGGCAAATTTTATCAACCGAAATACAACAGCAGAAGCTAAAGTGGAAGAGATCAGTGGTGTGGCTTTTATATTCAACCAAAAATTTTTCCAGGAACTGAGGGAAGCCACAGGTTGGTGTTGATGTCTCCGGAGCCCTAGGATACTTACATGCACACGTTTGTCTTCTGGCCCCAGGTATTGACTTGGAGAACATCGTTTACTACAAAGATGACACACACTATTTCGTTATGACAGCCAAAAAGCAGAGTTTGCTGGACAAAGGAGTGATACTACATGTGAGCCACGGATTTCCTTCAAAACTCTTTCTCCATCCCTACCCTCCTCTTTCTCTGGAGACAGGACTACGCCGACACAGAGCTCCTGCTTTCCCGAGAAAACGTGGACCAGGAGGCTCTGCTCAGCTATGCCAGGGAGGCGGCAGACTTCTCTACCCAGCAGCAGCTGCCGTCTCTGGATTTTGCCATCAATCACTATGGGCAGCCCGATGTGGCCATGTTTGACTTCACTTGTATGTATGCCTCCGAGAACGCCGCCTTGGTGCGGGAGCAGAACGGACACCAGTTACTAGTGGCTCTGGTCGGGGACAGCCTCCTAGAGGTGAGTGCTAAGCATGGCAGCACTCTGTGGTATTTTAATTATTTGTTTTATGTCTTATCTACAGCCTTTCTGGCCAATGGGAACAGGAATAGCCCGGGGCTTTCTAGCTGCTATGGACTCTGCCTGGATGGTCCGAAGTTGGTCTCTAGGAACGAGCCCTTTGGAAGTGCTGGCAGAGAGGTAATGGGAAGTAACCCGGGGTTCCTTTCATGCCGATTCTGAGTATATTGTTGTGTTATTGCAGGGAAAGTATTTACAGGTTGCTGCCTCAGACCACCCCTGAGAATGTGAGTAAGAACTTCAGCCAGTACAGTATCGACCCTGTCACTCGGTATCCCAATATCAACGTCAACTTCCTCCGGCCAAGCCAGGTAAGACCTTCTTGTCAGTATTTACATCTGGGTCTTTCTGTTTGACTTTGTAAATTTCTGCCAGGTGCGCCATTTATATGATACTGGCGAAACAAAAGATATTCACCTGGAAATGGAGAGCCTGGTGAATTCCCGAACCACCCCCAAATTGACTCGCAATGGTGAGTTCTGGTGGTGGCTTTTTAAAATGCAGACCTCCAATAATACTGTGTTTTGTTGTTTTAGAGTCTGTAGCTCGTTCAAGCAAACTGCTGGGTTGGTGCCAGAGGCAGACAGATGGCTATGCAGGGGTAAACGTGACAGATCTCACCATGTCCTGGAAAAGTGGCTTGGCCCTTTGTGCAATTATCCATAGATACCGCCCTGACCTGATGTAAGTTGTGATCAAACTTTGTGTTTTTTTATTCTTGATATGTTTTCCTTGTCCTGTTTCTCAGAGATTTTGATTCTTTGGATGAGCAAAATGTGGAGAAGAATAACCAACTGGCCTTTGACATTGCTGAGAAGGAATTGGGCATTTCTCCCATCATGACAGGCAAAGAAATGGCCTCCGTGGGGGAGCCTGATAAGCTGTCCATGGTGATGTACCTGACTCAGTTCTACGAGATGTTTAAGGACTCCCTCCCCTCTAGCGGTAAGGCCTGGAAGGAGCTGCTTTGCGGCCCCTGTGCTTGAACATCACTGGTTTCTATTCCCAGACACCTTGGACCTAAATGCCGAGGAGAAAGCAGTCCTGATAGCCAGCACCAGATCCCCTATCTCCTTCCTAAGCAAACTTGGCCAGACCATCTCTCGGAAGCGTTCTCCCAAGGTATGTGGAGGAGTCTCTTGATGGGCTGCAAAAATAATGCAGTTTCCCTCCTCCCTTGGTACAGGATAAAAAGGAAAAGGACTTGGATGGTGCTGGGAAGAGGAGAAAGACCAGTCAATCAGAGGAGGTGAGATTCACTTGGGGAATTGCTAGAATGGTGCGCCGGGTTCTTTGGGGTTGGCATTGACCAGGAGGAAGCTCCTCGGGGCCACAGAGGAGAAAGACCGACCCTGGTGAGCACTCTGACAGACAGGAGGATGGACGTTGCCGTTGGGAACCAGAACAAAGTGAAGTACATGGCGACCCAGCTGCTGGCCAAATTTGAAGAGAATGCGCCCGCACAGTCCATCGGCATACGGAGACAGGTAAACCCAACCCGTGCCCTGCCCACACCGATCTCCCCTTCCTCCCGACCGCCACCTCCTGCAGGGCTCCATGAAGAAGGAGTTCCCGCAGAACCTGGGAGGCAGCGACACATGCTACTTCTGCCAGAAGCGGGTCTACGTGATGGAGAGGCTGAGTGCCGAGGGCAAGTTCTTCCACCGGAGCTGCTTCAAGTGCGAGTACTGCGCCACCACCCTGCGCCTCTCGGCCTACGCCTACGACATCGAGGATGGTGAGACACCCTGCGCCTCCGGCCCCACTGAGTCGCCTCTGTCCCTGCCTCTTGCTGTCTGCAGGTAAATTCTACTGTAAGCCACACTACTGCTATCGACTCTCTGGCTACGCACAAAGGAAGAGACCGGCAGTGGCTCCCCTGTCTGGAAAGGTAATGGTGACTCTCCTGTAAGTGGGGGAGAAGTCACTCTTCTTTTTCTCATGAACTTTCCTAGGAGGCCAAAGGACCCCTGCAGGATGGCGCCACCACAGATGCAAACGGACGGGCCAACGCCGTGGCCAGCTCCACTGAGAGAACCCCAGGTAGCCTCACTTCCTTGTTTGGCTGGGTGGCGCTCAGTGCAGTGCTTCTGTGCTTGTCCCGCAGGTTCAGGCGTGAACGGCCTGGAGGAGCCCAGCATCGCCAAGCGACTGAGGGGCACCCCAGAGCGGATCGAGCTGGAGAACTACCGCCTGTCCCTGAGGCAGGCTGAGGCACTGCAGGAGGTACCGGAGGAGACTCAGGCCGAGCACAACCTGAGCAGCGTGCTGGACACGGGCGCCGAGGAGGACGTCGCCAGCAGGTCAGCACGCAGGGCTGCAGGGCGCCCACCCGCTCACTCTGGCTATGTGGTTATTTCCTCACAGTAGTTCCGAGTCTGAGATGGAGGAGGAGGGAGAGGAGGAGGAGGAGGAGCCTCGCCTGCCCCCATCTGACCTGGGTGGTGTTCCGTGGAAGGAGGCCGTGCGGATCCATGCCCTTCTGAAAGGGAAAAGTGAAGAGGAGCTAGAGGCCTCAAAGAGCTTTGGGCCTGGGAATGAAGAGGAGGAGGAGGAGGAGGAAGAATATGAAGAGGAGGAGGAGGAGGACTATGACGAGGAGGAGGAAGAGTCCAGTGAAGGTCAGAACAAAATCTCTGCTCCGAACTCTGCCCATTTCTCCACCCCTTGACCCTGGGACACTAGCCGGGAACCAGAGGCTCCAGCAGGTCATGCACGCGGCGGATCCTCTGGAGATCCAGGCTGACGTGCACTGGACTCATATCCGTGAGAGAGAGGAGGAAGAGAGGATGGCGCCGGCCTCTGAGTCCTCTGCTTCCGGAGGTAAACACTCCCAGCCCCAGGCCGCAGTGTGCTCTTCCTTCCTTTGAACCTTTCTGCTTTGCAGCCCCATTGGATGAGAATGACCTAGAGGAAGATGTGGACTCAGAACCAGCCGAGATAGAAGGGGAGGCAGCAGAGGATGGGGACCCAGGGGACACTGGTGCTGAGCTGGATGATGGTAGGGGTCCGCCCTCCCCGCCCCTGTGGTGGGTGCACCCACTTCTGCCCCTTCCCTCTGCCAGATCAGCACTGGTCTGACAGCCCGTCGGATGCTGACAGAGAGCTGCGTTTGCCGTGCCCAGCTGAGGGGGAAGCAGAGCTGGAGCTGAGGGTGTCGGAAGATGAGGAGAAGCTGCCCGCCTCACCGAAGCACCAAGAGAGAGGTGAGCCTGTCTTTGATGGGAGAAACAACTTTCTCTTGTAAGTCCCTGTGTTCATTCTTTTCAGGTCCCTCCCAAGCCACCAGCCCCATCCGGTCTCCCCAGGAATCAGCTCTTCTGTTCATTCCAGTCCACAGCCCCTCAACAGAGGTAAGGGTTTGGGGCTCGCTGTGGGGTACAGATTCTCAGCGGCTTCTGTCTTCCTTCCCTGTAGGGGCCCCAACTCCCACCTGTCCCTGCCGCCACCCAGGAGAAATCACCTGAGGAGCGCCTTTTCCCTGAGCCTTTGCTCCCCAAAGAGAAGCCCAAAGCTGATGCCCCCTCGGATCTGAAAGCTGTGCACTCTCCCATCCGATCACAGCCAGTGACCCTGCCAGAAGCTAGGACTCCTGTCTCACCAGGGAGCCCGCAGCCCCAGCCACCCGTGGCGGCCTCCACGCCCCCACCCAGCCCACTCCCCATCTGCTCCCAGCCCCAGCCTTCCACCGAGGCCACTGTCCCATCCCCTACCCAGTCCCCCATACGCTTCCAGCCTGCCCCGGCCAAAACATCCACCCCACTGGCCCCTCTCCCTGTCCAAAGCCAAAGTGACACCAAGGACAGACTGGGCAGCCCCCTTGCTGTGGATGAGGCCCTCAGACGGAGCGACCTGGTGGAGGAGTTCTGGATGAAGAGTGCGGAGATCCGCCGCAGCCTCGGGCTCACACCTGTGGACCGCAGCAAGGGGCCCGAGCCCAGCTTCCCCACGCCTGCCTTCAGGCCAGTGTCCCTCAAATCCTATTCCGTTGAAAAGTCCCCCCAGGATGAGGGACTCCACCTTCTCAAGCCTCTGTCCATCCCCAAAAGGCTGGGCCTGCCAAAGCCGGAAGGCGAGCCGTTGTCCCTGCCAACCCCCCGGTCCCCGTCCGACAGAGAGCTACGCAGCGCCCAGGAGGAGCGCAGGGAGCTGTCCAGCAGCTCTGGCCTGGGCCTGCACGGGAGCTCCTCCAACATGAAGACACTGGGCAGCCAGAGCTTCAACACCTCGGACTCCGCCATGCTCACGCCCCCCTCCAGCCCGCCCCCACCGCCACCCCCGGGCGAGGAGCCCGCCACCTTGCGGAGGAAGCTCAGGGAGGCCGAGCCCAATGCCTCGGTGGTCCCGCCGCCCTTGCCCGCCACCTGGATGCGGCCCCCCCGGGAGCCTGCTCAGCCCCCCAGAGAGGAGGTGCGGAAGTCGTTTGTGGAGAGCGTGGAGGAGATTCCCTTTGCTGATGATGTGGAGGACACCTATGACGACAAGACTGAGGACTCAAGCCTGCAGGAGAAATTCTTCACGCCCCCGTCCTGCTGGCCGCGCCCCGAGAAGCCTCGCCACCCGCCCCTGGCCAAGGAGAACGGGAGGCTGCCTGCTCTGGAGGGGACGCTGCAGCCACAGAAGAGGGGGCTGCCCTTGGTGTCCGCGGAAGCCAAGGAGTTGGCCGAGGAGCGCATGCGAGCCAGGGAGAAGTCCGTGAAGAGCCAGGCGCTGCGGGACGCCATGGCCAGGCAGCTGAGCAGGATGCAGCAGATGGAGCTGGCCTCAGGCGCCCCCAGGCCCCGCAAGGCGTCCTCAGCACCCTCCCAGGGCAAGGAGCGCCGGCCTGACTCCCCCACACGCCCCACTCTCAGGGGCTCCGAGGAGCCCACCCTGAAGCATGAAGCCACCAGCGAGGAGGTCCTCTCCCCGCCGTCGGACTCAGGGGGCCCAGATGGCTCTTTCACTTCATCCGAGGGCTCCAGTGGGAAGAGCAAGAAGAGGTCGTCACTCTTCTCCCCCCGCAGAAACAAGAAGGAGAAGAAGTCCAAAGGCGAGGGCCGGCCCCCGGAGAAGCCCAGCTCCAACCTCCTAGAAGAAGCCGCCGCCAAACCCAAGTCCCTGTGGAAGTCCGTCTTCTCCGGGTACAAGAAGGACAAGAAGAAGAAGGCCGACGACAAGTCCTGCCCCAGCACCCCCTCCAGCGGGGCCACGGTGGACTCTGGAAAGCACAGGGTGCTTCCCGTCGTAAGGGCAGGTGCGTCAGCAGCCGGGTCCGCGTGCAGGCAGGCTGTCCTCACGTGGCCTCCCTCTCTCCACAGAGCTGCAGCTCCGGCGCCAGCTGAGCTTCTCCGAGGACTCAGACCTCTCCAGCGACGATGTCCTTGAGAAGTCCTCACAGAAGTCCCGGCGAGAGGTGGGTAGTCAGGCAGGGGGCTTCACAGGGCCCTGACTGAGGAAGTTTCTCTTGTTCTCTCCAGCCAAGAACCTACACGGAGGAGGAACTGAATGCCAAGCTGACCCGGCGTGTGCAAAAGGCAGCTCGGAGACAGGCCAAGCAGGAGGAGCTTAAGCGGCTGCATCGAGCCCAGGTAAAACCATGGAGGATGGGACCAGGGCACATGCCGGGTGCTCAGTCTGTGCTGTCTGTCATAGATCATCCAGCGGCAGCTGCAGCAGGTGGAGGAGAGGCAGCGGCGGCTGGAGGAAAGGGGCGTGGCTGTGGAGAAGGCGCTCCGGGGCGAAGCAGGTACTGCCGGGCTCCCTCCTAAGCTCTGCTCCCCCTGCACCCGACACAAGCGTTCTCTCGGCAGGCATGGGCAAGAAGGACGACCCCAAGCTGATGCAGGAGTGGTTCAAGCTAGTGCAGGAGAAGAACGCCATGGTGCGCTACGAGTCGGAGCTGATGATCTTGTGAGTGGCCTTGGGTAGGGGGCGTCAGCGCTTGGCTTGTCTCCCTCCTGCCCTGCCTCCTCAGTGCCCGGGAGCTGGAGCTGGAAGACCGGCAGAGTCGACTGCAGCAGGAGCTCCGGGAACGCATGGCAGTGGAAGGTGAGTGGGGTAAGGCACCCATGGAGGCCAGGGCCCCTCACCTCATGCCTTCTTCTCCTTCAAGATCACCTTAAGACTGAGGAGGAGCTGTCAGAAGAGAAGCAGATTCTCAATGAGATGCTGGAGGTGGTGGAGCAGAGAGACTCACTGGTGGCGCTGCTGGAGGAGCAGCGGCTCCGGGAGAGAGAGGAGGACAAGGACCTGGAGGCTGCCATGCTGTCCAAGGGCTTCAGCCTTAACTGGTCCTGAGCTCCCACCCAACGCTCCATTTTCTGTTGGCATCCGCCTGGCCAGGCAGTGGCATCCAAACCACCCGGAGCCGCGATCTGAGGAGGCCTGGCACCTCCTTGGAGTTTACGCTCAGATGCCCGTGTGCTGCTTGGAAAGTGGTCGAGTCCCGCGTGCAGTGGGGAGCCCCAGGTGACAGTGGTTATCTGAGACGGCTCCACCTCCTGGGAGGAGGCCCACCTGGACCTCCCACTCAGAGGAGCAGCACGGCGTGTATGGCATGACGCAGGGGACCACCCCGCGCGCTCCCTGAGGATGTGCTGGCTGTGCCCCTTTTTTCCACTGGCACATTTGGTAAGAGAGGGAAGCTGCTCCCCGTCAGAACCACAGTGCGCCGTGCGAGGGGCACTGTCTTCTTCATGCTCCCTGGAGCACCACCAAAGAAACGTAAACAATACCCCACGAAAGCAGGGTCAGGGGTCAGGGTGCGATCGAGACCCAGGATGGGGGCGTCCAGTCATGCCCACCCCAGCATCACAGGAGACATGGAGGTGCGGGCAGGCTCCTGAATTATTATGCAAATTAGGAGGACGCAGGAGGGGTCTGCCCTCCAGCCGAACACCACACACTGGACCCTAAGTGGCCAAATGCCTGGGCCGCTTGCTGGCTGTGGCCTGAGGCTTGTGGGTTGCTGCATTTTGCTTGTAGTTCACAACCATTTTGACACTGGAAAATGCTGACTTTGGGGGACAGGATGAGGCCCTACATTCTAAGCCCCCAGTTGGCAGACAGGCATTGTCCCTGTTCCACATTTATGTCGGGACAGGAGATGACCTTTTCCTCCGTGTTTTTCCTGTGTTTGCACGTTGAAATGAAGCTGACAACCTGGCAAGACGCTCAGCCGCTTCAAACCCTTTTTGTCAATTAACTTATTTTTTAATACTTGAAAAGAAGTAACTTCGTTTGTGTATCTTTACTAGAGGAACTGATCACCTGCGCCCGGGTGCGGGAGCCACAGCGGCATCTGGTGCGTCCTACGCGACCTGGTCCGGGGCTGCCCGGTGCTCCTCACGTGCATCTATTTATTAGCCTTTCTCTTCGTATCACTGGCCTGGCTGGCATCAGGGAGCTGCCCAGAACCCCTGTGTGGGTCCTCCTCACAGCTTTCTGTCCCCTCCTCCACCCGGTGCCTGCCTCACCCTGGCGCTAGACCATCTGGACCACTCATGTGATGAGGGTGCATTTCCGTTCTGTTTTGGGCCAGGCCAACAGCAGAGCTGCCACTCTCACCCTCCCAGTGAGAATTCCGGCTCTGCAGAACTCGCCCTTGTCTCAGTTTGGGGGCCAGGGCATCACCTTCCTCCGCACATATGTTAAAGAAGGTTTCAGGATGGGCCCTCATCCACACAGGCCAAGAGGGTGCAAGGTGGGACCCTGGAATCATGTGGCTGGTGAGAATTCCCTCCTCCCAGCCTAAGATTCACCCAGACGGAAACGCGAGTGCTGCAGTGGATGCTGGGATGCAGGCTGGTGCCTCTCAAGCAGATCAGCGACTCCCGCCCTTCCTTCCGAAGGCGACGGGCACCTGCCTTGTGCCGGATCTTCATGGGGACATAAAGGGCGAGCCCCGAATCACTAGCTCCTATAGCCAAACTGTTCCTTTCTCACGGTTCCGCACCAGCCTGGCTGTGTACAGCTCATCAAGCCACTGAGCTAATCGGGGTGGGGTGCTTGTCCATCAAAGCAGTCAGCACATAGCCCAGCGAGGAGCCATCCGGACCAGACCCGCCTGCCAGGGGCGCTCCAGCCGCCTGCCGCCTCCGTGGGCTGGGGCCAGCTGGGAGCAGAGGCCTGGCCCCTCCAAGGCGTCCCGCAGTGGAGCAGGCTGAGTGGCTGTGCTGACCTTGGGCTTTCCATGGGAACCACACTGTGCTTCAACTTGAACATTCATCCCAGCTGCAAAGGAGCAAAGAACCTGTGTCATCCTTGTCTGTCCAGAAGCTGCCATCTCTCTCCCATGCACATCCGGGAGATAACGCCGCTAGTGGCCGCCACAGCGCTGATTCTCCACCTGTTCTCACGTGAGGCAAAGGTCTCCTTTTCTTTTCTCTTTACTTAAAAAAGGGGAGAGGAGGGTTTCTAGATTCCATCTTCAAACCCCAGTCGTCCCATAAAATTGGACGTGGGAAAAGACCTTCACTGCCTGCGTGGCCTTTCCCAGACCTCTCCTCGAATGCCACAAAACCGGTCCAGCCCCGGCAGAGCCGCCTTCGGCCCTTGTAGCTCCTGCTGGCCCCACAACAGGGAAACAGTTTGCAAAGTGGCTTGGAAGGAGTGTGGCCTAGGGATCTGCTGTAAGTGGCCAGACGTAGCAGGAGAGCCCAGTGTCACCTTCTGGTCCTGGTCAGCCTTAACACTGTGGCATCCTCCACAGCACACACGGCAGCCTGCAGTCTGGAAGGTGGACCCGAGCCTTTGCAGAGAGGCGCCGCAGAGCCGCAGGCCTGCGCCCCAGCCTTCTGCTCCCGACTGTGAGGACACCCAGTTCTAGTAGAGCACTTTTTTTAAAGCTCCCATTTTGTAACCACTAGTTTGCGGTTGACTTGAGTACTCTGGTGACTTCCTGCGTCAAGCGTTCTCAAGCTGTGAGAATGTGCGCAGCTCCAGGCAGGTTTTCTCTCGGAGAGTTAAGTCTTCCCTTGAAGGCAGGGAAGCAGGATGGATACACATATATCACACGCATAAAACACCAGGTGCGGGAGCAGCCCAGACTCAAGGCTGACTAAACTGGAGGCTGAATACCGTGGAGGTCCACATGCAGCTTCCCTGGAGGGCAGGCCGGAGGCGCTCCCGCCCCTGGGCTTGAGGATGCTGCACCCCGTGGGCTTCCAGGCCTGCCCAGATGATGCCTTCAGGCCTCTGTCCCTGGCGGCCATCCTCAGGCCGATTTTGACCAGCAATGATAGACTCTTCTTAACCCTTTCAAAATAAATTTTTCAGTGGGACAGAAAGGAGAGTTAAAAAACATTTTTTTAAAGGTGGTAACATCTGACCCACAAAGGGAATGGGTCTGTTTTATGCAAAATAAAAGTTTTTCAAATAAATAGTGTGTTTCTTAAGTCATTTTACTGTATTT